CAATGTCAACCTCCTGGGCCCAAGTGATCCTCCCATTTCGGCCTCCCAAGTAGCTGGAATTACAGGCACGTGCCACTATGCCCAGCTAATTTTTTTAATTTTTGTAGGGACGGCGTCTCACTGTGTGAGACCAGCTCAAGGTGGTCCCGAACTCCTGTGGCTCCTCAGGCTGGTCCCAAAGTGCTGGGATTACAGGCATGAGCTACCACACCTGGCCAAAAAATAAAAAATAACCAACCATGGTGATGCATTCCTGTAGTTCTAGCTACTCAGGAGGCTAGGGCAGATGATCACTTGAGCCCAGGAGTTTGAGGCTGCAGTGAGCCGTGATAGCACACTGCATTCCAGCCTGGGCAAGCGTGAGACACTGTCTCAAAAAAATAAATCATAAAACTTTAATAAATAAAAATGAGTGGAAAGAATTTTTTTTTTTAAGACGGAGTCTTGCTGTTGTTGCTCAGGCTGGAGTGCAATGGCACAATCTCGGCTCACTGCAACCTCCGCCTCCCGTGTTCAAGCGATTCTCCTGCCTCAGCCTCCAGAATAGCTGGGATTACAGGCGCCCGCCACCGTGCCCAGCTAATTTTTTTATTTTCAGTAGAGACGGGGTTTCACTATGTTGGCCAGGCTGGCCTCAGGCGATCCATCCACCTCAGCCTCCCAAACTGCTGGGATTATAGGCGTGAACCACCATGCCCAGCCTAGTTCAAAATTCTTTTATAGGGTTCATTGAAGGTCACTATTCCAAGGTATGGGCTTTAGGATCTGGAAGGAATCTGATTGATTATCCAATCTGTCTTGATCAGTTTATAAAGGAAATTGATTTACTGAGGACTGAAGAGGGTTCATTGATTTTCCTAAAGTCACACAGTTGGGCCCAGAACTCAGGTGTCCTTGCTTGCTCATTCCTTTCACTACTTCCGCTGTGCTCTGAAATCCCACCACTGGTTTTGAGGAATGAGGAAGAAAGAAAAAGTGATCTCGAAACAGTTACTGACTAACAGGCACTCTCCGTGGATAGGTAGCTGACTGCCCTGCTGTCGCCGCCTCAGCAGTCAGACTGGGAGGGCAGGCTTATATGGAGAGCCCTGAGGCCCAGGGTAGTTGGTTGGAGGATGGAACTTAAGGTTTCAATTGACTCCTGTCTGGCAATTGCCCTTTTAGGGTCTCCTCTACCTCTGTCACCTGGGAGTAAACCTAATCTTTAGGGATCTGAGGGTCAACGTGATCAACAGATGAAACCGCCAGTTTATACAGCAGCCCTGGGCCAAACTAGTCCCTTAGAGACCCTCAATCCAGACAGGAACTAGGGCAGAGCCAAGCTGCTGGGGTCACAGGGCACTGAAGTGGATACCCATGCTGATCTGCCTCCCAAGGCCTATGATGGCCACAGTGCTGTGCACAGCCACCTTGCTGCATCCTGCTGTTGGTGGGCTCTTGTGCTCAGAACCCCAGGAGAAGGGCTAGATCACACTGATAAGACTGGCAGCTTTTTTTAAAAAACGACTTTCAAGGTTTGGTTATTTTTATCTCCATGACCTCTGATTTCCCTGTGGAGCAAATGGTAAAGTAGGGGTGGGTGGAGAGGGACTTTGGCAGACTATGGACAAGGACAGCCCTGAACAGCTGGCCCTGTCACAGGAACTGGAACATGGTCGGAGCCAAGGACACAGGACTAACAGGAAAGGACACAGACTGCTGTCAGGACACATACTACCACACACCCGAGGCCAGGACCCTGCTGACGTGGCAGACCTCCACCCTGGCCCCTTACTGCCCCCCGCCCCTCTCCCCCACCTGCCAGCTGCCAACAGGGCTCTGCCTTGTGTCTGCCACACCTGTCACTGCCTATCCTTGTCCAGGGGGGGCCCCATCAGCCCCTCCTCAGCTGCCCAGCAAAGCAAGCAGTTAGTGGGGAGGGGAGGGAACATGGAGCGGGGGCCGGTGGTGGGGGCAGGACTGGGGGCCGGGGCCCGAATCCAGGCACTGCTGGGCTGCCTGCTCAAGGTGCTGCTCTGGGTGGCCTCTGCCTTGCTGTACTTTGGAAGCGAACAGGCCGCCCGCCTTCTGGGCAGCCCCTGCTTACGGCGCCTCTACCATGCCTGGCTGGCAGCAGTGGTCATCTTTGGGCCGCTTCTGCAGTTCCATGTCAACCCTCGGACTATCTTCGCCAGCCACGGCAACTTCTTCAACATGTGAGTCCACTCAAGGCTGTGGGAGCCGGGTCGGGTCTCAATAGTCTCCCTTCTTTGCCCACAGAAAATTTGTGAATTCAGCCTGGGGCTGGACATGCACTTTCTTAGGGGGCTTTGTGTTGCTGGTGGTGTTCCTGGCTACACGGCGCGTGGCAGTAACTGCCAGACACCTGAGCCGACTGGTAGTAGGGGCAGCCGTGTGGCGGGGAGCCGGCCGGGCCTTCCTGCTCATCGAGGACCTGACTGGCTCCTGCTTCGAGCCACTGCCCCAGGGTCTGCTGCTCCACGAGCTGCCTGACCGCCGCAGCTGCCTGGCAGCCGGCCACCAGTGGCGAGGCTACACCGTCTCCTCCCACACCTTCCTGCTCACCTTTTGCTGCCTGCTCATGGCAGAGGAAGCAGCTGTGTTCGCCAAGTACCTGGCCCATGGGCTTCCTGCCGGCGCCCCACTGCGCCTTGTCTTCCTGCTGAACGTGCTGCTGCTGGGCCTCTGGAACTTCTTGCTGCTCTGTACCGTCATCTATTTCCACCAGTACACTCACAAGGTGGTGGGCGCCGCAGTGGGCACCTTTGCCTGGTACCTCACCTATGGCAGCTGGTATCATCAGCCCTGGTCTCCAGGGAGCCCAGGCCATGGGCTCTTCCCCCGTCCCCACTCCAGCCGCAAGCATAACTGAAAGAAATAAAAACCATCGGGCCTGGCTGTGGCTCCTCTCATCATTTGGTTGGGTCC